CTGCAGTCCAGGCAGGGTGACAAAGTAAGACTCCTATCTCCAAATAAGAAAGAAACCCTCTTGGTCATAGATATGATTTCTTTACACCAAATTTGTTCGTGGATGCCAATCACAATGGGTTTGTCCCTAGGGTAATATAGTTTGCTTTGATCATTTCCAAGAGTAAGTTGTACTACAGGATAGCAGAAGAGATGCGCTTAAAAAGTATGGCAAAATGCATATTGAGACAATAGTATGTTGGCCAGACACAGAGACTCACGCTTGTAATCCCAGCACTTTGGGAGGCTGAGGTGGGTCACCTGAGGTCAGGAGTTCAAGGCTAGCCTGGCCAACATGGTGAAACCCTGTCTCTAACAAAAATACAAAAAATTAGCTGAGCTTGGTGGCACGTGCCTGTGGTCCTAGGTACTTGGGAGGCTGAGGTGGGAGGATCACTTGAGCCTGGGAGGTGCAGGGTACACTGAGCCGAGATTGTGCCACTGCACTCTAACCTGGGTGACAGAGTGAGACCCAGTCTCAAAAAAAAAAAAAAAGAAAAAACAAGATGCAGTAAAGAAGCCGACCAAAACCAAGATGGTGACGAAAGTGACCTCTGGTCGTCCTCACTGCTCATTAAAACTTTTTAAAAAAAATATGAAAAGAGGCTGGGCCCTGTGGCTCACACCTGTAATCTCAGGACTTTGGGAGGCCAAGGCAGGTGGATCGCCTAAAGTCAGGAGTTTGAGACCAGCCTGGCCAACGTGGCACAACCAAAAATGCAAAAATTAGCCAGATGTGGTGGTACACACCTGTAATCCCAGCCACTTGGGAAGCTGAGGCAAGAGAATTGCTTGAAGCCAGGAGACAGAGGTTGCAGTGAGCTGAGATCATGCCACTGTACTCCAGCCTGGGAGACAGAGCAAGGCTCCGTCAAAAAAAAAAAAAAAAAAAAAGCCGGGCCTGGTGGTGCACATCTGTAGTCCCAGCTACTCGGGAGGCTGAGGTGGGAGGATCATGTGAGCCTGGGAGGTCCAGGCTGCAGGGGGCCGTGATCCTGCCCCTGCCCTGCAGCCTGGGTTATACAGCGAGACAAAAGAAAAAAGAAAAAAGTTAGTGGTAACAGGATAAACTACATAGCCATATAGTATTCCTTCACATTCATGAAGCAGGTCAATTTGAAGCTTGAGGACGACTTCCATTCCTCTAGGTGAATCTACCAAGAAATGCCTTGGTAGAGCTAGGAGTGCCAATGGTATCAGCAAGGCCAGCCTGCTTCCCTGTGATTCATGGTAATTCTCACTATGACTTTGACATGATGTTCCTACACTGTGCCTATCAACACTTGTAGACACACTGTATAAGCGTTTGTTACATTTACTTTTTCTTTTGTCATTACGTCTTTTATTACAGAGGCCACTGTGCACTCCACAATCACACACTTACACAGCTCTGCCTTGCCAAGCAGTGTAGACCCTGCCAAGCAGTGTAGACAGATTCTGGATAACTATCTTTGCATCCTTCCCCATACCATGTCCCCGATGTTGAACTGAAGCAGCTCCTTCCACGTTCCCTACCCGTTAATTAGCCAGGCCACTGCCCACATTGTCACAAACATTATATTAACTGAAAAACTGGCCCATGCCATATTCCATTATGAGAAATTATTTTTAATTTGATTAAATTCCAATGTTTATTCAGAAAACCTGGTAGAGATTGAATTGCTCTATGTACCTTTCTTAGTTTTCTTCTTCTTAGCATATTTTGACCATTTATCTTCTACACCTGGCTGACCTGCATGGTCCGTGTAGTGTAACTTCTACTTGGTGTTTGCGCTTTGCTTTGTTTTCAAATTTAAATTGTGAGATACATTTTTAAACCTATCTAAGAAATAGCCCTGATATTGAAATGGCTTCTGTGGAATAGGTTTGACAGATGTAAGTCTTTGATTCTTTGGCTTTGGTTTTTGTGCCTGTTACAGTTTTACACACATTCATTCAGAGGAAGACATTACCATCAGTGTGTGGTTTATTTTTTCAAATTCCAGTATGTTTTTAAAGACCCATATTTCACTAAGCAGTGTACTTGTTGAAACCGATGTGAGTGACTTTGTTTCCACATGTGATAGAGCATCAGATACTGGAGTTTGCCAGGGGTAGAATGGTTGGATTCAGGAATGTTTAGCTGACTCATAGCAGGAAGTTATCCTGTAAAAAAATGAAGCAAGGCAGGGAAGACAGATTTAAGTACCATGCAGCTCAAAACGACAATTACATTGTCATTTTCGTTGTGAATACTTCTAGGTTCTATATTGGCTGTGATCTTTGTACTAACTGGTATTATGGAGAATGTGTTGGCATCGCAGAAAAGGAGGCTAAGAAAATGGATGTGTACATCTGTAATGATTGTAAATGGGCACAAGAGGACAGCAGTGAGGAATTGTACTGTATCTGCAGAACACCTGCAGTCACAGTGAGTTCTAATAAGAGCATCAATCATCCCATCTGTTTTGAACTCACATTTCCATTTCGGATCTTGCAGATTTTTTATTGGCCATGATCGGTGTCAGAATTGGTACCATGGGTGCTGCATTGGCATCTTGCAGAGTGAGGCAGAGCTCATTGATGAGTATGTCTGTCCACAGTGCCAGTCAACAGAGGATGTCATGACAGTGCTCACACCACTAACAGAGAAGGATGATGAGGAGTTGAAGAGGGTGCTCCGTTCCTTACAGATGAGAGCCCCTCTGTGTGCAGCATTTGAAAATGAAATTGACAATAAGAATGCCTACTTTTTCATTATAGGCCCATAAGATGGCCCGGCCTTTCCTTGAACCAGTAGACCCTAATGATGCACCAGATTATTATGGTGTTATTAAGGAACCTGTGGGTACACATGAGTTGAATTTGAAGTTTTTTCAGAAGTCTCAGTGTATATTTTATTAACCATAAAATTAATATCTTAGAATACTTTTAGCAAGGCTGCTGGGGGTATAAATTGGTATGGTCACTTTGGAGGGTAAATTGATAGTATCTATTACAGTTGAATTGTGCATACTCGGTTATTTTATTTTATTTTTTTGAGATGGAGTCTCACCCTGTTGCCAGGCTGGAGTGCAGTGGTGTGATCTCACCTCAATACAACCTCTGCCTCCCAG